GTTTGCCCATTTGGTATATTAAAATATTGCCTTAAAATATTCCTCATCAGTCTGGGCACGGTGGCTCATGCCTGTAATCTCAGCACTTTGAGAGGCCAAGGCAGGCAGATCACTTGAGGTCAGGAGTTCCAGACCAGCCTGGCCAACACGGTAAAACCCCGTCTCTACTAAAAAAAATTAGCCAGGTGTGGTGGCAAGCACCTGTAGTCCCAGCTGCTTTAACTTGGGAAGTGGAGATTGTAATGAGCTGAGATCTCACCACCACACTCCAGCCTGGCGGACAGAGCAAAATCCTGCCTCCAAAAAAAAAATTCCTTATCTTGGCATCCCCGAAATCTTGCACACCAGGTGAGTGTCTCACTTACCTCACCCCAGTCCTGGTCCTGGGCCCCAGTGCTCATCCCTCCTGAGGCTGAGAGGCAAAGGGATTTCCCCAAAGAAATATAGTAGATGGTGGGTCTGGAAACTGGGCTCCCATGCCAGGCCTCCAGCCTGGCCATCATATCCTATCATGCTCTGAACTGGAATGTTGATTTTAATGTGTTGATTTTTAAAAACTTTTTATTCAAGTATAATAGTCATACAAACAAGTGCCTGCATCATAAATGTTCAGCTTGCTGCATCCTTACAAAATGAGCACACCTGTATAACCAGCATGCGTGATTAAATTTAAAGCATAATTTACATTTCCAACAAAACAGACATTAGTACTGGGCCAGATTCAGAGGACTTTTGAGATCAAGCAGGCGACTTGGAATAGTAAGGCTCCGGGACTGAGCTGATGCAGAGTTTAGGGGCCCTGGATTGAGACGAGAAAGCAGGGGGAGGGGTGCAGCACTGAGGTCTGGGGTTCGGGAGGGGGCCCTATACGCGGGAGGAAACGGAGAGAGACGGTGAGGATTGCCTTCGGAGGTGGGTGAGGCCCAGCGTGCGCGCCCAGGTAAGCAGGTAAGAATGCAGCAGCCGCCAGGCCCAGGCGCGGGCGCGTCCCGTCCGGGTGACTCAGCCCGTGCCAGGAAGCGGGAGTTGGCTCAGCTCTCCAGAGCTCCCGGACAGCAGCCGGATCCCGGCCGGCTCCTGGGGCACTAGGACAGACCCCCGCGGCTAGCAGCCCGGCCTGGGGGGCGGAACACTCTCTTCTTGTCCCGCCCCACCTTCCTCCGGGCCGCAACCACCCCAGCCCATCGCTGGGACGTGGCCGCGGGTGCCGAGAGCGCTGCCGGCGCCGTGGGGGCCATCCCGGTCCTGGCCCCGACGGCGCCCCAGGACCTGCGATAGCCGTAAGTAGCGACTATGGGGGCTAGGAGAGTCCAAGAAGTGGGGAGCTGGGACGCCCGGCCTCCTGCGTCCCAGCTCTCCACTTCCAGACCCGGCTGGACTCGGGACTAGAAAAGGTGGCCTGGTGCCGCCGCTGCCTTCCAGTGTGCTCACTGGCCCTCGTGGCGGGGAGCCCAGACGCGGCTCCTAGGCGGCCCTAGACAAGTACGGCCGAGACGCTGTCACCCCAGGGGGCTGCCCCACCTGAGCATCATCCCACGGGCCCGCCCAGCCCCACCTGGAGAGCCGCAGGCTCCAAAGTCTTCCCCATTCTCGGGGACCAGGTTCCGGGGTCGCGCTGAGGGCCCCTGAACCCTCTTGGACTGCCTGGCAGCGGCTTCTTCCTACCACCACGGCTCACCATCCAGACGCGCCGCCCGGCTGGCCCCACCGGGAGAGGCTCCCTCCCTCCCCTTTCTCCCCGAACCCTCATCTTAGAAGCCCTCGGATTCAGTCTGGATCCCAAAGAAGGGCTGAATTCGGAGGACCTCTCTTTGCCCCCAAAGTCGGTTTTCTGACACACATTCCCACGCACAGCTGGTAGGGGCAGGAGGGTCGAGGATGCTCTGGGCTGCTGCGGCACAGGGCAGGCTGGTTGGTCACTAACCGGATTTCCCGGACAGACAACTCTGGCGCTGTGGGCGGGTGGCCTGGGAGCCCAGATCCCTGTCCCTGGCTTAGGACCCCGGGAGGAGACCGAGGGGGTGGGTAAAACGTGACTGAGAAACTTGATCGCGCCCATCTTTGGGGCAAAGAGATTTGGAGGCCGCAATTATTCAGACAGTTCCACGAAGTGGTTGAGGTTTCTCTCTTTCTCCTGATTTTCCAGAAACTTTTGCAGAGTTTGGACAGGCAAAGGAAAACGTGCAGCCCGCGGATCTCCGGGCCTCAGAGAGCAGGGAGTCGGGGAGACTGAGGCCCCGCTCCGAGAGCGCGGAGGAAGCGCGCCCAGCCGGCTTCCTGTGGGGGCTCGGGCCTCGGGCGCCCCGCGGACAGACGTGTCCGGCTCCTGGCTGGGCCAAGCCCGGCGCGGGGGAGGGGACCCGCAGAGGGGCGACTGAGAAGGCGAGGAGGGGGCGGGGAGAGGGTGGGCCAGGCGGCGCCGCCCGCTGAGCCCTGTTTTCCGCAGGTCCGGGGCCGATGTACCAGGTGAGCGGCCAGCGCCCCTCTGGCTGCGACGCGCCCTATGGAGCCCCCAGCGCAGCCCCGGGCCCAGGTAGGACCGGGAGTGGCGAGCGAAGCTGGACAAAATGGACCTCAGTCATCTGCTTTTTTCCTAGCCCAGACCCTATCCCTCCTTCCTGGGCTGGAGGTAGTAACAGGATCCACTCACCCTGCGGAGGCAGCACCAGAGGAGGGCTCCCTGGAGGAGGCGGCAACCCCCATGCCCCAAGGCAATGGCCCTGGCATCCCCCAGGGCCTGGACAGCACTGACCTCGACGTCCCCACAGAAGCTGTGACATGTGAGTCCTAGGGGGCCAGGAGGTTGGATGGCTTTCCCATCACACTTTCTCTTCATCTCTCCAGGCCAGCCTCAGGGGAACCCCTTGGGCTGCACCCCACTTCTGCCGAATGACTCTGGCCACCCCTCAGAGCTGGGCGGCACCAGACGGGCGGGGAATGGTGCCCTGGGTGGCCCCAAGGCCCACCGGAAGTTGCAGACACACCCATCTCTCGCCAGCCAGGGCAGCAAGAAGAGTAAGAGCAGCAGCAAATCCACCACCTCCCAGATCCCCCTCCAGGCACAGGAAGGTAAGCACCCATCCCATCTCTCCCTGGGAGAGCACCCGTCCCCCTCTCCACCGCCACCCCGCAGACTGCTGTGTCCACTGCATCCTGTCCTGCCTGTTCTGCGAGTTCCTGACGCTGTGCAACATCGTCCTGGACTGCGCCACCTGTGGCTCCTGCAGCTCGGAGGACTCGTGCCTCTGCTGCTGCTGCTGTGGCTCTGGCGAGTGTGCCGACTGCGACCTGCCCTGCGACCTGGACTGCGGCATCCTGGATGCCTGCTGCGAGTCCGCGGACTGCCTGGAGATCTGCATGGAGTGCTGTGGGCTCTGCTTCTCCTCCTGAGCCTCTGTCGGGGGCTAAGCCAGCCTGGCGCCCCTGCAGATTCCAGCAGGGTCCCTCTGAGTGGGGCCAGGCCCAGGACTGTCACACAAGGCTTGAGAAGCCCCCTCTCCCTGGTCCTCTCCTACCCACCCATGTCCTCTCAGAACCCCAGCCTTGAAAATAGTGGGGGGCACTCAGAGGGGCCACCTCCTCAGCCGTGGGTGGTGGGCCCATGGCAGAGAAGCCTGAACTCTTTACTGGGTTACCAGGTTCATACATTGCTGAGGACCTGACAGGACAACCTAGGGGCAGGGCTGGGGTGGGGACCGCAGGGGGCAGCCAGGGCTGGGGAACACTGTGAAAGTTACTTGGGGAGGGTGGGCCGGTGGGGCCGTAGCTCTCTACCTCTCCCTGCTCCTGGTGCCTGCCTCTCTCCTCCACCCCAGGCTTAGAGGACAGAAAAATGTGAAGAGACGCCCCACCCACCCTCAGCCAGCCCTCTCCAGTCTCCTTTCCTAGGCTTTTTTGGGGGCCTAACCCACGCAGTGACCCCAGAGGGCAGGGCTAGGCGAGAGCCTGGGGTGGGGCGGGAGGGGGAACAGTATGGAAAAGACTGGAAGGGGAAAGGAAGGGAAGGGAGGGAGGGTCTGTTCTATCTGTTGCTGTAAATAAAGATATTTGTCCATCTCAGATTTCCTCAGGACTCATGACTAATTGCCATG